AACATTTCTCTGAAGTGCAGGAGAGACACACTTCAGCAAAAGTCCAAGGGGGAAAAAGAAAATTGCACCAAAGGAAAAAAAAAAAAAAAAAGTGGGGGCTGGGATTGTTACATATGGCCAAAAATTTAAGCTTCTTTCAATAGTATTAGTATTGAAATAATACATCTTTAAAACGCTTGAGGGATTAGATAGGGAAAGAAAAGGCACGTACAAAAAAATCCAACCGATGCCGATCCTGTGATTTACGTAACACCACAAACTTGCAAAAGGCAAAAAATCAGAAGCAAAAATCCATAAACCATCAAAATACAGAAACCAAAAATCCCAAGCCACCACACCAGAAAGAAAAAAACCCAGAACAACAGCAAAAACCCCTGTCCTAAATAAAAATAAAGCAAATGAACCCACCGAAAACTGCTTGGCAAATATTTTTCTCGTGGTGCCTAATATTCTAGTTGGAAAGAGCTGTGATGTTTATTTTATTTTATTTTTCTCTTACTCGCCTCTCTAACCCTACTATATATATAACATACTTTTCCCAGTGGTTCAAACCTCTCGCTCCCTTTTGTGCATTTAGCTCGATCTGCTGAGTTTATGGGTAAGAAAGAAGGAATTAGCCCCAGACCCCGGGAAAGCAAAGCGCACTCCCCCTCTTATGTCACCGAATAGCAAATTAGTTCTCAGAATTCCAGAGGCCGAGCTTTGCTACAGCGAAGGCGCCGACGTCACAGAGGAGGAGCCCACGTGATGGTGGCGGAGCAGGCCATACCATCGTCTTGGGCCCGGGGAGGGAGAGCCACCTTCAGGCCCCTCGAGCCTCGAACCGGAACCTCCAAATCCGAGACGCTCTGCTTATGAGGACCTCGAAATATGCCGGCCAGTGAAAAAATCTTGTGGCTTTGAGGGCTTTTGGTTGGCCAGGGGCAGTAAAAATCTCGGAGAGCTGACACCAAGTCCTCCCCTGCCACGTAGCAGTGGTAAAGTCCGAAGCTCAAATTCCGAGAATTGAGCTCTGTTGATTCTTAGAACTGGGGTTCTTAGAAGTGGTGATGCAAGAAGTTTCTAGGAAAGGCCGGACACCAGGTGATTATTGCTGTTGCTGCCGCCGCTGCTGCTGCTACTGCCGCCGCCGCCGCTGTTGCCGCTGGTGCCGCTGCCGCCGCCGCTGCTCATGATCATTATTTTACCTTTTAATTCTTTTTTTTTCCGCTCTTGCCAAATGCTTTGGCTCCAAGTTTTCTATGTGTATCTATTGATATAAATGTATATATTTATTTATTCTAGCTGTCAGGTGTTAAAATAAATGCCGAAGATTAGTCCCACGTCTCTCCCACCATAGGATATAGATTGTTATGTATTTATTATTATTATTGTTGTCTTTGAGTGAATCGGCCGGTTTGGGGAGGCTTTTGCCACCCTCCCTTGTGTTGTTTTGGTTTTTGGAAAGGAGGTGGAGGAGAGGAAGGAGGGGAATTAGGGGGCGGCCGGAGCAGAGAGGACGAGACAGTGCTTGGGGGGTGATTCGGGCTAGTCTGGGGGCTGTCTGGCCCCAGACCGCGGAGAGGACGCGCGCTCGCGCTCTCGCTCTTTCTGCTGCTGCTTGCGTACGGCTTGTGATCTCTCTGGATTCGTGCGGCTGTGTTTTTTCCCTCTTTTCTCGCTTGCAAACTGCTTTCCTTGCTCCGTCGCTCCTGGCCTCCGCTTCCCTCCCTCCTCTTTTTCCTCGCCTCTTCTTCCTTCCCTTCCCCTGTCCTTCTGGGTAACTCCGGGAGGCAAAAAGGGAGGCTGCCCGCTCGCTCGCCCCGCTGGCTCTCTTCCATCGGCCTCGGTCTTTTAGATTCCCTGCCTTCGAGCCGAACCGAGATTTGGAAGGAAAAAATGCAAGCGAACTCTTTGGGTTTTTGTTTTTGTTTTTTTGGTCATAAATCCAGATGAGATGAAGTATCGTGTCTACTATTTCCTTTCAGAGCCGTGATCTTCCTAATGAGAGCCGAGTGTTTTGGTGTTCCCTGCCCCTGTGTTTTGGGGAGCTTGGGGGCGGGGATGTTGAACACTTTGAAAATTATTCTTTCTTGGTTGTAGTCGAGGGAGTCGGGAACCTCCGCGCGCTCTCCCTGCTCATCCCGAGGAGAGAGACTGATGGCGGGACAGGGCTTCTTGGGGTGGGTGGGAAAGGGGTGCGCACTGCACCTGCGATGCCTTTCAGTGTGCGGGGGGACTCAGGGAACCTCGACAGGACAGCCTGGGAGAACGAGAAAGGTGGCGGGATTTCTGGCCGCTGCGGTGTTTGTATTTTGGGCGCTGCGTGACTCTGTGTTGGCTCCCAATGGCTGTTGCCTCCCTTTCCTAAATTTTATTTTATTTTTTCCCATGGTGCAAGCTCTGTAAAAAGGGAACTGCGGGCCTGAGCGTAGTGGACGCCAGGCTTCAGATTCCCGAGGTCCTTACCTTGGGCGAGGAGAAAGACGAACAGAGCCCCAGCCCGCGTTCCTTATGTGCAAGACTCAGGAGGAGAGAAGGGCACTTTGTGGCCGTGGCTGAGGGGACCCGGCGCGGGAGGAGCGGGCGCGGGCGCGAAAGGGAGATCTTTGTGAGTGATTTTGCAAAAATAGATTGCGAGGTAATTTCTGTTTGCTTTCTTCTCTTCTCTGTAGGTTTTGAGCAAAATTTTGGACTGTGAAGCAAGGCATTGGGTAAGTAAATAAAATTATATGCTTTAAAATGTGGACTAACAGGATTTTGGCCTCTTTTTTCAAGTGAAGACAAAATGGCCTCGCCGGCTGACAGCTGTATCCAGTTCACCCGCCATGCCAGTGATGTTCTTCTCAACCTTAATCGTCTCCGGAGTCGAGACATCTTGACTGATGTTGTCATTGTTGTGAGCCGTGAGCAGTTTAGAGCCCATAAAACGGTCCTCATGGCCTGCAGGTGAGGGATCTGAAAGGAAAGGGTGGGTAAGTCTACTATAGTGGGACATTTGTTTGTTTTACAGTGGCCTGTTCTATAGCATCTTTACAGACCAGTTGAAATGCAACCTTAGTGTGATCAATCTAGATCCTGAGATCAACCCTGAGGGATTCTGCATCCTCCTGGACTTCATGTACACATCTCGGCTCAATTTGCGGGAGGGCAACATCATGGCTGTGATGGCCACGGCTATGTACCTGCAGATGGAGCATGTTGTGGACACTTGCCGGAAGTTTATTAAGGCCAGGTGAGTTGCTACCCGGGTGGAAGCGTCGGAGAGCCGGTGTCTTTCCTCTTTTTTTCTTTCACAGTGAAGCAGAGATGGTTTCTGCCATCAAGCCTCCTCGTGAAGAGTTCCTCAACAGCCGGATGCTGATGCCCCAAGACATCATGGCCTATCGGGGTCGTGAGGTGGTGGAGAACAACCTGCCACTGAGGAGCGCCCCTGGGTGTGAGAGCAGAGCCTTTGCCCCCAGCCTGTACAGTGGCCTGTCCACACCGCCAGCCTCTTATTCCATGTACAGCCACCTCCCTGTCAGCAGCCTCCTCTTCTCCGATGAGGAGTTTCGGGATGTCCGGATGCCTGTGGCCAACCCCTTCCCCAAGGAGCGGGCACTCCCATGTGATAGTGCCAGGCCAGTCCCTGGTGAGTACAGCCGGCCGACTTTGGAGGTGTCCCCCAATGTGTGCCACAGCAATATCTATTCACCCAAGGAAACAATCCCAGAAGAGGCACGAAGTGATATGCACTACAGTGTGGCTGAGGGCCTCAAACCTGCTGCCCCCTCAGCCCGAAATGCCCCCTACTTCCCTTGTGACAAGGCCAGCAAAGAAGAAGAGAGACCCTCCTCGGAAGATGAGATTGCCCTGCATTTCGAGCCCCCCAATGCACCCCTGAACCGGAAGGGTCTGGTTAGTCCACAGAGCCCCCAGAAATCTGACTGCCAGCCCAACTCGCCCACAGAGTCCTGCAGCAGTAAGAATGCCTGCATCCTCCAGGCTTCTGGCTCCCCTCCAGCCAAGAGCCCCACTGACCCCAAAGCCTGCAACTGGAAGAAATACAAGTTCATCGTGCTCAACAGCCTCAACCAGAATGCCAAACCAGAGGGGCCTGAGCAGGCTGAGCTGGGCCGCCTTTCCCCACGAGCCTACACGGCCCCACCTGCCTGCCAGCCACCCATGGAGCCTGAGAACCTTGACCTCCAGTCCCCAACCAAGCTGAGTGCCAGCGGGGAGGACTCCACCATCCCACAAGCCAGCCGGCTCAATAACATCGTTAACAGGTGATTTCAGAGACTGTCTGGGTCTGAGGTCAGGTGCTGAGGCTGTTTTTACTCCTGTCCATAGGTCCATGACGGGCTCTCCCCGCAGCAGCAGCGAGAGCCACTCACCACTCTACATGCACCCCCCGAAGTGCACGTCCTGCGGCTCTCAGTCCCCACAGCATGCAGAGATGTGCCTCCACACCGCTGGCCCCACGTTCCCTGAGGAGATGGGAGAGACCCAGTCTGAGTACTCAGATTCTAGCTGTGGTGAGTCCTTTTCCCTCCCTCCTCTTGTCAGGGACTTTGGTGTCCCCCTACCACCCTCCAACAGAGAACGGGGCCTTCTTCTGCAATGAGTGTGACTGCCGCTTCTCTGAGGAGGCCTCACTCAAGAGGCACACGCTGCAGACCCACAGTGACAAACCCTACAAGTGTGACCGCTGCCAGGCCTCCTTCCGCTACAAGGGCAACCTCGCCAGCCACAAGACCGTCCATACCGGTATGGCCCTGCCCCACACGACCCGAACTCTCGGCTTTTCTTTTTCCCTTTTTCTTGGTAATAGGTGAGAAACCCTATCGTTGCAACATCTGTGGGGCCCAGTTCAACCGGCCAGCCAACCTGAAAACCCACACTCGAATTCACTCTGGAGAGAAGCCCTACAAATGCGAAACCTGCGGAGCCAGATTTGTACAGGTGAGCAGAGTGGGCAGGCGAGCGGAGCGGGCAGAAGACCTCTCATGCCTTCTTCTTCGTTCAGGTGGCCCACCTCCGTGCCCATGTGCTTATCCACACTGGTGAGAAGCCCTATCCCTGTGAAATCTGTGGCACCCGTTTCCGGCACCTTCAGACTCTGAAGAGCCACCTGCGAATCCACACAGGAGAGAAACCTTACCATGTACGTAAGCCTCTTGAGGCCGCTCTCTGACCCAGCTAACAGTTTGCCTCTGATATCCCTGCAGTGTGAGAAGTGTAACCTGCATTTCCGTCACAAAAGCCAGCTGCGACTTCACTTGCGCCAGAAGCATGGCGCCATCACCAACACCAAGGTGCAATACCGCGTGTCAGCCACTGACCTGCCTCCGGAGCTCCCCAAAGCCTGCTGAAGCATGGAGTGTTGATGCTTTCGTCTCCAGCCCCTTCTCAGAATCTACCCAAAGGATACTGTAACACTTTACAATGTTCATCCCATGATGTAGTGCCTCTTTCATCCACTAGTGCAAATCATAGCTGGGGGTTGGGGGTGGTGGGGGTCGGGGCCTGGGGGACTGGGAGCCGCAGCAGCTCCCCCTCCCCCACTGCCATAAAACATTAAGAAAATCATATTGCTTCTTCTCCTATGTGTAAGGTGAACCATGTCAGCAAAAAGCAAAATCATTTTATATGTCAAAGCAGGGGAGTATGCAAAAGTTCTGACTTGACTTTAGTCTGCAAAATGAGGAATGTATATGTTTTGTGGGAACAGATGTTTCTTTTGTATGTAAATGTGCATTCTTTTAAAAGACAAGACTTCAGTATGTTGTCAAAGAGAGGGCTTTAATTTTTTTAACCAAAGGTGAAGGAATATATGGCAGAGTTGTAAATATATAAATATATATATATATAAAATAAATATATATAAACCTAAAAAAGATATATTAAAAATATAAAACTGCGTTAAAGGCTCGATTTTGTATCTGCAGGCAGACACGGATCTGAGAATCTTTATTGAGAAAGAGCACTTAAGAGAATATTTTAAGTATTGCATCTGTATAAGTAAGAAAATATTTTGTCTAAAATGCCTCAGTGTATTTGTATTTTTTTGCAAGTGAAGGTTTACAATTTACAAAGTGTGTATTAAAAAAAACAAAAAGAACAAAAAAATCTGCAGAAGGAAAAATGTGTAATTTTGTTCTAGTTTTCAGTTTGTATATACCCGTACAACGTGTCCTCACGGTGCCTTTTTTCACGGAAGTTTTCAATGATGGGCGAGCGTGCACCATCCCTTTTTGAAGTGTAGGCAGACACAGGGACTTGAAGTTGTTACTAACTAAACTCTCTTTGGGAATGTTTGTCTCATCCCATTCTGCGTCATGCTTGTGTTATAACTACTCCGGAGACAGGGTTTGGCTGTGTCTAAACTGCATTACCGCGTTGTAAAATATAGCTGTACAAATATAAGAATAAAATGTTGAAAAGTCAAACTGGCTTGGTCTGGAGGGCTTTTCTTGCGTTGGAAT